GATGCCAGTGCCTGACACACAATAGGCCCTCAAGGGGTGAAAAACCAACCAACCAAGTCAGGACCCAAGCAACCTGGGCCTCTGTGGAAGGGCAGAATGGCCTGAGTTTGGGTTTCTCGAGCTACCTTAAGATCAGGCCTCCTGGCTCCTATCTTAGCCCTTCTAACACTCTGAAGTGTAGAGGTTGTTTGTTCCAAGTCCCCAAGGTACTGTAAGCTCCCAGATAGCAGAAATCCCATTATATTTTAGTGCTGTGGCCCCAGCATCCAGCTGCGCTGTTACTTAGCATGAGATCCACATGAAAACCATTTCGCAACTATTAGCCATTGCCAGTATTAATACTTTCCGGAAGGTGGCACAAAGTGGGGGATGTTATAGACAGCTTCAAAGAAACGTTTAAGCTAGAGTTGACTCTTTAAATAATACAAGCCATCCCCAACCAAAGATTAAAAATTTAAATACAAAAAAAAAAAAAGGAAATTTGCCTACCCCCCATTTGTGAAAACAAAGAAAAAAAAAACAGTTAACGTCTTAACTTTTCTAGGCCTTCACTCTCGCCTCTCCCCGCGCTACAAGGGCGAATTCTGGACGTATCTACACAGTCACCGCGGAGTCTGCAATCGCCGCGACGTCCCCTGGCATTTCTTGGCCAGGCTGCAACTTTGGTGACGGTGTATGTAGTTACATCCCCTGTAGTGCAGCTGGTATTTAGGGTCCTCATTGGCAAAGTTGAGGGTATAAGCAGGGAGGGAGGGGACCTTGGCTTCTTTCCATTCACTGGCATGTTTTCGGGGCACGGTCATCCCACGCTGGGCTCCAGCGCCAGTCCCAAGGCCTCGCCGAACTCCAGCCCGGGAGTGCGCGCGGCCCCGCCCACCGGGCGGCCGAGGTCCCGCCCCTACCTCCCCCGCCACACCTACCCACCCACCCCATTGCAATGGTCTCTGCACGCAGGCGCAGTGGCGCGCGGGGGAGGCGGGGCGCATGTGGGCTTCATTTAAACAGAGCAGAGGGGGCGGCGCGCGGTCGCCGCGGTGCTGCTGCTCAGTGGGAGCGGGTCTTCGCAACTGTCTCCGCGTGGCGCGCGCCTCTAGCCGCCCTTCCCCTGGCGGCTACGGCCGGAGGGAGCGGAGGCGAGCGGGAGTCGGGCTCCATGGAGAGCGGCGGACAACTGGGCAGAGGCGGAGCTTTCATCTCGGCACCCTGGTTCCAGTGACCCGCGCTAGCGTCCCGTCCCGCCCGCGTCGGAGCGGCCGCCGGCCCCGGGACTGACCGGCCTCGCCGCACCTCCCGCACCGACTAGCGCTCCCGGGCGCTCCTGCGCCCGACTCGCCCTCGCCCCCACTCCCCGGCGGGGTGGCGGCGGCCGGGCCCCCACGGCGGCGGCCGGAGCAGCAGCAGCAGCAGCAGGAGCCCGCCTCTATGATGAAGTTCAAGCCCAACCAGACGCGGACCTACGACCGCGAGGGCTTCAAGAAGCGGGCGGCGTGCCTGTGCTTCCGGAGCGAGCAGGAGGACGAGGTAGGGCGCCCGGCGCCGCACGCTGCCCTCCGCTGGAAGTATACAGTTATGGTTCACCTTACAGGTGCTGCTGGTGAGTAGCAGCCGGTACCCAGACCAGTGGATTGTCCCAGGAGGAGGAATGGAACCCGAGGAGGAACCTGGCGGTGCTGCCGTGAGGGAAGTTTATGAGGAGGTGAGATGTTCTTTCACACAAATTCTGTTTCGTAAACATTTTATATTTCATCTTTTTTTAATAGGCTGGAGTCAAAGGAAAACTAGGCAGACTTCTGGGCATATTTGAGGTGAGTTAAAAAGTAATCTTCACTTTGCTGATTAGATTAAAATGCATTTCTTTTTATATTCAAGCAGAACCAAGACCGAAAGCACAGAACATATGTTTATGTTCTAACAGTCACTGAAATATTAGAAGATTGGGAAGATTCTGTTAATATTGGTAAGTTCCCTTTTGTTATCTGAATACTCTGTTGTCTTGTAACCAATGTCATTCTTTTCTCTAGGAAGGAAGAGAGAGTGGTTCAAAGTAGAAGATGCTATCAAAGTTCTCCAGTGTCATAAACCTGTACATGCAGAGTATCTGGAAAAGCTAAAGCTGGGTTGTTCCCCAGCCAATGGAAATTCTACAGTCCCTTCCCTTCCGGATAATAATGCCTTGTTTGTAACCGCTGCACAGACCTCTGGGTTGCCATCTAGTGTAAGATAGAGAGAACTGGGTAGGCCTCTCCCACCATGTGCAGTCTCATGGGGAGAGGCTTCTTTCGTTTCCTCGTCAAACATCTGATTGACGCTTGCAAACTGTCTGAATTTGCCATGCAAGGTTTTCAAACAATTTGCATGTTTTTCAGATGCTTTCAAATCTTTTTTTAAAAAAATAGTGTAAAATATTTTAATAAGCCAAAGCCATGTGGAATTTTTGTTTAGATGCCTTAACTGTGCCACACCCCACAACCCCCTATATTATTTTGGTTGTCTATTTCTCACAGCATATTTTCAGTTTTTTGTCCATTTGACATCAGTCTGTGGTTTATTTTGTCATCAGATTACTTGTGGGTATACCTACCCCAAAATTGTTTTCTCATTCACAGCATTAGCATATTCAGCAAATCCATCTGTGGTGGGAATTAAAAATATTATTGGTATTAAAGAAATCCATTCACCCCAAAACTTGTTTTACAGGATTACAATTTTAATTCAAAATTTCCAGATTTGGGCTATTTCTGTATGATCCAATAACTTATTTTGTCACAGGGCTTAATTTGCCATTTTTGGGGATTTGTCGACTCATTTTGTCTGAATTTTCACAACTGGTATTATGTCACTAGCTACCTGATACGGCTATTTCCCTTATAACTCAATAGTACCTTAACACAAAGTATAACTCTGTAGAGTTGGTGAATATTTTAGGGAAATATTAGCAAAATGCATGTAGTAAAGACATCTTATGAAAACTGTATTCATGGAATTTGATTTAGCATGCTCAGTTGCCAGTTCCCATTATCGATACTCTTTCTTTGCAGAATACCTTAGAACCGTTATTTCCCTCAGTGTAGATTGCTCTTAAAATGTATTCAGTTATTTAGTGGCCCCCACAGGAGTGGAGTCTTGAAATCTAATTCTAAATGCCAGTCAGTGATGATCGCATCACAGTTGAGTGAAATGGCCTTCCTGTTCAGCTGTTAGAGACTGAAGATTGTTAGGGCACCTTAGAATGTCTCATCTTTTCTAGGTTGTCAACAGGTACTATTTGTCACATAACTAACTTTCGAGGCACTGGAACATACCTGAACTAAGAATTAAATCTTTTACTTTATACTCACTTAAAATCAAGAATCCCATCTAAAACACATAGGTACCTTATCTGAAACTCTTGCACTTCCCCAACCAGGGCAGAAATGAGGTGGGAGAAGTTTGACTAAAATGAGGGATGGGGGAAAGTAAAAGATGTTTTTTTTTTTTTGAGACTCGCTTTGTCACCCAGGCTGGAGTGCAATGGCACAATCTCAACTCACCGCAACCTCCGCCTCCCGGGTTCAAGCGATTCTCCTGCCTCAGCCTCCCGAGTAGTTGGGATTACAGGCGCCTGCCTCCATGCCTGGCTAATTTTGTATTTTTAGTAGAGACAGGGTTTCTTCATGTTGGTCAGGCTGGTCTCAAACTCCTAACCTCGTGATCCGCCTGCCTCGACCTCCCAAAGTGCTGGGATTACAGGCATGAGCCACCATGCCCAGCCAAAGATCATTTTTTTATATAGACTTCAGCCCTTTGTAAATATTGTAACTGGGGAGTATAGAGTAGAAAAAAAGTATAGTTAAAACATTTGTTCTACAAATTAACCTTTAAAAATATAATTACTGCTAAAAATAGAGTGCTGTTACACTTAAGGAAAATTAGTGCCATTTTGGAAATGAGATCTTGTGCCATAAATACAGCTGAACTGAATATAAATGTTCACAAATTAATGCTGTCAAAGGAATGAGTAAAGCAGAAAAACTTTTAACCAGCAACATTTCAAGTACGTAGTGTGATCAAACATGATCATCCAGAATTTTTATATTTTTTTCTTTGTACAGAGGTTACATATTCTGGGTGTTCTTTTATAAAGGAAACATTTTAAATCCCACAAATTGACACTTTCTATCTTCAATGGACTAAGATTTTTTTGGTCAGTAATCTCTGAAATTTCCTTAAATTATATACTTAACATAGCAGAGAAACTGGATTGTTTTTGTATATAAGACTGCTTCCACCTGAAATGCTGTCATAAGTACTGGGGGGGTGGGGGAGTGCCCATCTTGTACATGATATTCTTAGAGGTAATAAGGTAATGATGCATGAATTTATTTTATAAACTCTTGGACTATGTATTTGACATGTAAAATATGTACAGTATTAACGTCAACCATCTCTTTAAAGTTAGCCTATAAATATTGTTGTATAATTTTCTTTGGTCAGAAACACTTGGACTGAATAGTGACACTCGGTAAGGATTTTCAGTGCCATTTAGCAAAACGTCTTTAGTCTATGCAACTAGCAAAAATCTGCATAATGCAACAACACAGTTTTCACACTTCAAATTTTACATGAGGGGTTCTTCACGATTCTCCTGGAACCCAGTCTAGCAAAATGAGAGGAAAGGCCCTAGGGAGATTTATTTCTGTTAAATAGTTAACTCTGCTGAGTATGACAAATAGTGTCTACTATCTCAACCCTCCAAAATTTGCAGAGTGTTGGGACTGTCATTTGTGATTTTTTTTTTTTTTTTTTGGTGGGGTAGTTGAATAAAATTGGGCAGCTAAATTTTTCAGTTCCATGTGCCTCCCAAATAAAAAACAGAAAATAAGTAGTTTTTGTGAATTGACTTGCAGACAAAGTAGAAACTGTGCTGCATGATGTTATTTTGTAAACAGATGACATTTTCTGACCAGGCACATGCCATCCAATTTTCTGTCAATCACACTGTTGTATAAAGCAGCAGAACTGAAGGGGAAAAATGATTGTTGTATACACTGAATTGCTTTGCATGGTCTCATTTGAGATAATTGATGTAAGAATCCTGACTTTTTTATATTTGGAAACATCAAATAAAAATGGAAAAAATGATCATGGCTTTAAAAAAAAAACAAAAACACACACACATGAACTCAGATTTGCAAACCAGGTTTCTGAAACTTTGGGTAAGGTGTATGCTTTTAACTTTGAAATGTATAAACACCCAGCGGAAACGTATACCTTTCAGTGCATAGTGCATTGTGTGCTTACCCTGGGTTGTTTAAACTTGTGTTCAAATATTCCCCCTCCAAGTGAAAGCCTGTCGGGAATTCCACAGTAACACCTTTACTGTTCTCCCATTGATGATCATATACGTTACCTCTTCCTAGCGGTACATTTGTATGATCCTTACTACTGGAATTACCGGGTTAAAAGGAAATGCTTACCACTAAGATGTCAGTATTCTCCTCATGGATATTTTCAGTCTCAATGTTGCCAGTCTAATAGTATAGTATGTGGTTGCTTTACTGCTGTTCTCCCCACCCCCGTGGAGTTGTGTCATTATTTTAATGAATGTGAGCTCTTGACTTACTCTAGAATTCTAATACAGATACTTTCTGCACTAGTATCACTTTTATTATTGCAGTTCCATTTAAAAGCATAACTGGCTAAGTCACCGCCCCACCCGCCGCATTACATTTCCTAAAACATACTGCTGCCAAAGACCAACTGTAGAATCCTTAAGTCCTGTTCAAGTGTCACTTCATTTTTTATTAGGGGTTTCTTAGTTGGAGGGCATGAGAAACTTGGCCCTTTCCAATGTTGTCTTCACATTGGAGTATAAGAATTCTCTATAGGACTCTTTAATTTTTTTTTTTTTTTGGTAGAGATGGGGTCTTGCTGTGTTGCCCAGGCTGGTCTCAAACTCCTAGGCTTAAGCAGTCCTCCAGCCTCAGCCTTCTCAAAGTGCTAGGATGATTGGCATGAGCCACCTCGTCTGGCCTGCAGGTCTTTTTAAGCATTTGCTGTTCAATAATAAGCATCTTCTTTATGCCTAGTATTTGTGATAAGAGCACAAAACAATTTTCTAATCTCAAAGAGCTTATATTCTAGTGGGGTAGAGATAAGTGATTTATCTTGGTGTAGTTTTGGCTTTTTTGTTTGTTTTTTTGAGACAGCATCTCACACTGTCGCCCAGGCTGGAGTGCAGTGGTGCAATCTCAGCTTACTGTAACCTCCGCCTGCCAGGTTCAAGCGATTCTCCTGCCTCATCCTCCCGAGGAGCTGGGATCACAGGCGCCTGCCACCACGCCCGGCTAATTTTTTTGTATTTTTAGTAGAGACGGGGTTTCACCATATTGGCCAGGCTGGTCTCAAACTCCTGACCTCGTGATCCGCCTGCCTCGGCCTCCCTAAGTGCTGGGATTATGGGCGTGAACCACCGCACCTGGCCTATCTTGGTGTTTTTACATCCTTCAGTATTTTTCAAGGTTTTACAGCTTTTTTATCTATAGACTTATACCATCTTCAAAAGCAATACAATTTTATTTGTAGACGTGATTTCCCCCACCAAATGCACATTTTATGGAGCTCTAGGACAAAAGTCAGGATGAAAAGTAATCTATCGCTGGTGCTACTTTAATACCTTCCTGACTGGTGCCACTGGCTAAATTCTAGCAGTACGATGAGAGGGCCATTAAGGCCTATCTTAGCAAGCAAGACATTATAGCAAAGACCTAAACACTCAAAGGTTCAACGTCTTCTAGCCAGGGAACTATTCTCTAATTCTTCCACCTTGATATGATTTCAGCAAATTCTGATAACCCGGTATTACTCTTAATGCATTTTTGTAACATTTGACAAACATCTCCCAATATGTAGACTCCCACTCTCCTGATGCTAATCAGTATCAGACAATGGAAGTAAATTTTCCTGCTTTTCTCAACTTTTCCTCAAATTCATGTTAGTGAAGTACTTTCATTTGGCCATCATTATTTATCAACCTTAAGAAACATGCCTATTGACGAAGTAAATATACTAGGAATTCAACGTATCTACGGGAATGTGGACAAAGACATATACCAAGACAAGGCACTAGAGTGAAAAGCCATTAAAATAAAATGCTCAGCAGCAAAGGATTTGTAATGGTTAACTTGCAATATATCCATATGGTGTAATATTACAGTCATTAGAAATGACATTTGCGTAAGGATCTGAGTGGAAACTGATACAGCCTGTCGGAGAGCTACTGAGTAGTATTTTATCACAGCTGCATACATACCCTTTCACCCAACAGTTCCACTCCTGGGAGTCTAGTCAACAAATGGACAAGTTGCACAACCAAGCTATGGTCAAATATGTGTGTTGTAGGATTTATGAAACTGGTACCAATTTAATATTCAAATGTGATTAAGTCATGGCAATCTATTTACTGGATACTTTGTGGTTACCAAAGAGCTATGTGCTGCCACAGGGAGTCCTTTCAATAGTGATTGAAAAAGGCAGAACACTACTAGACAGAACTACCTGTTTTATGCATGTATTGGCATACACTGAAAAAGCTTAGTCACTTAAAATGAGGTTGTACAGATTGTAGATTTTGTTTTTAAACGCCTGTATGGTTTAAAAAATGTTTTGGGAAATAGACATGAGCAGGGCAGAGAACTACAACCTACAGGCCAAACCCCACCCCACTGCCTGTTTGTACGGCCAACAAGTTTAAAATTTTTTTAATGTTTTAGGTTTTTTTTTTTTTAAAAAAAATACTATGCCCATTTGTTTACAAATCGTCTGTGGGTGCTTTCTCACTACAATGGCAGAATTCAGTAGTTGAGACAGACCTATGGTCCACAAAGGCCGAAATATTTACTGTTTTAGGAGAAAAAAACAACATGAATTGTAATAACTTGGACTTACTTGGTTGCTCAGTCCTGATGTGTCCTGTTAAAACCTAAGAGAAACAGCACCAAGTTCAATCTAGTGCAATCAGCCTATCACATCTAAGCTGCTTTTGCCAGATCTGATATCTACTCCCGACCTTAAGCCAGGAGACTTTGTAAACTTACTAGGTTATAATAAAACTTAAGAACTATCGATATTTACTAATCTACATCATGGAACTATTTCAAAAGCAGTCATATGGTAAGATGGATCAGGAGTCTTTAAAAATAAAACTGAGAAAGAAAAATCATGTGATCAATTCAGTAGTAGAGACAGAGGTTGGTATCAAGTCTATGTTCATACACTTACCAGTGCCACCCAGCAGGGCCATACAAGACACATGAAATGAGATCAGCTCAAGGGTGACAAGATGAAACTGGGAGAGGGCCGGGGAGACCCGAACTCTTAATATTGGATTCCACACAAGAGGAAAAATTTTAGTCCAGCTCCCAGCATGGCAGCTAATGGCAAGTTAGTACCATAAAGCCAACTCTTGGAATATACCTGACTTCCACGATAAAATGGAGATGAGTGCAGGGGTGAGTGTATAGTTAAGAAAACAAACAATATATTACTAGTCCAGGTGGTAGATGACAGATTTTTATTATTTACACTTCTCTCAAATTATTACATTCAGCATGTTTTGCTTTTTATGTTATTTAAAGTATAAACCCTCATATAATTCCCTAAGATGGGTGGCATGCCAAGTAGCTAAATGAAATATCATCCCAGCCCAAAAGTACTTATTCGAATGAAATATTACATTTTTCTTAAATAAAGCAATAAATTAGGTACCCTATTATCATGGTATTTTCTTTTTTGGCCAGCTTTTCTAGATAAGGTTGTATTGCTACTGCAACTAACAAAAAAGATGTGGCAGGGCTGGGCACGGTGGCTCACGCCTGTAATCCCAGCACTTTGGGAGGCCGAGGCGGGCAGATCACGAGGTCAGGAGATGGAGACCATCCTGGCCCAACATGGTGAAACCCCGTCTCTACTAAAAATACAAAAAATTAGCCAGGTGTGGTGGCAGGTGTCTGTAGTCCCAGCTCCTCAGGAGGCTGAGGCAGGAGAATCGCTTGAACGCGGGAGGCAGAACCTGCAGTGAGCCAAGATCATGCCACAGCACTCCAGCCTAAACTACAGAGCTAGAAAGTGGCTAGAGCAGCCAAAAAAAAAAAAAAAAAAAAAAAAAAAAAAGGTTCCTGAACCATTCAACAGAAAAATGAGGCCTATTCCTATCATTTCCTCGATCCAATTTAGTTCCACTTAGGTCACTGTGTTTATAATGTCTTTTAGGACAGATTTCCTTCCCCATTCTCCATCAAACAACCATAGCACCTGTGACTTTTATCTGTTGGTTTGTATTTAATCTTATTTTTAAGTGCTTCTTTGAAATTGTTTTACAAGTACATTCTTGGTCTAGAGTAAGGTTCTATATAGTTGGCCCTCCATATCCATGGGTTCCACTTCCGTGGATTCAAACAACCAGACAAAATATTCCAAAAAACATTGTGTCTGTAGTCAACATGTATATTTTTGTCATTATTCCTTAAACAATAGTGTAACTATTTACATAGCACTTACATTATAATAGGTATTATAAGTAATCTAAATATTAACATAAGCGGGAGGATTTGTGTAGATTGTATGCATATACAACATCATTTTATTCCAGAGACTTGAGCATCTGCGAATTTGGATATCCAAAGGAAGTCCTAGAACCAGTTCCCGACAAATACCAAGAGATGACTTTACTTTAGACCTAAGATCTTGCTAGACAGCCTTTGAGAGGATGAAGGATAACTAGAGCAGAAGCAAATCGCAGCGAAGTAGACTACAACAATCAAGTCAAAAAACATAAAGCTCCTATCAACACCTCAAGATTTTAGAAAAGCCTCTTAACGGGCAATTTTCTTTTAAATAAAGACTGGGTCCCACTATGTTAGCCAGGCTGGTCACAAACTCCTGGACTCAAGTGATCCTCCTGCCTTGGCCTCCTAAAGTGCTGGGATTACAGGCATGAGCCACTGTGCCCGGCCTGGGCAGTCGATTTTCAGGAAGCCACTTAATGTTCAGATTCTTTTCTTCTCTCCCAGGACTTTGCAGATGCTGCTGTTCCCTCTGCCTGGAGATGTTCATCTGGCCTGAATCCAAAAGTCTGTCCAAGTTACTTCTCTTTTCCATGACAGAGTTACAACTATTTGTCTGTCCCCCTTCCCCATTAGAGTATATGGTCCCCAAAGGAAAGCCCCATGCCATTCACTCACCACCTAATCATCCCCAACAACTAGTGGGCAAACATGAAACACTTTTGTTGAATAATGTGTTTCCTTTAGCCCAGGGATTACAAAGTCAAAGGCTTACAAGGGGGAAGGACTAGCAGGTGTGCTCGGAGGGGACTCTAGCCAACTGGAGAGTAACTGGTGAGAAGACAATGACATGCTCTTAGGGTGTCTGCTACTCAGATCCTCTCAGTTAAGTCCCGTGCACAAAGGTGGGTCAGGTCTACTGTTGCCAGATCTTCAGATCATTCAAAAGTTACCCGAATTCTGGATTTTCATGCAAATCTCCCAATTTTTAAAAATGTTGGCATCAAATTCAGAATGTTTTAACCAGCCACACTGTGTGGGCCAGGGAAAACAGGCCCAAAGGCCAGGTGAAGCTGCAGTTTTCAACTGCTGCCTTGGCCTCTCCCAGAGCCCCTTAAGTCCTAAGAAGGCTCAGTCAACACACTGGCACTCGTTTCATCCCACTGGTTGAGAAAGCAAGTCTTAGCAAAGTAATGGGGGAGTCTTACCAAAACTGCAAAGGAAAAAAATATGATACCATGAAATTAGAAATTCACTGCATTTGAAATGAAAATGACTTATTTCTGTACTTCTATAACTCACAAATTTAGCAGACATCATTTAGACATTTTTGTAGTGCAACAGATTTAAATCTGGAATTTCATGGTTTGTAAATCACTATGTGATACTAGCTATAACCATGAGCAATATTACGGGCAGTAAATGTTGATTTCTATTTCGTTTCTTGAAGTTTTGTGTGGTTCATTTTTAAAGTGAGATTC